CAGGGTTAGTTAACCTGAGGGTTTATCACACTTTTCCCCATTAGAGGCCATGCCCAGAAACTTGAGATGCAACTTCCCTGGGTAGCCCTGCCTTTCTTTTCCCCGTATCTCCCAGCCAGGTACCTGGAGCTGCATCTGTGGTGATTGCCAGGCTGGCAGCACCTTAGACTCAAAACATACCCCATTCCTGAGAACAGATGAAGGCTGCTAGCAGGGCAAGGCACCAATCCCTCTCCCCCCATTTATCAGCCAGTAGGGGCCTGAGGTCCAGGCCCTTGGAAATGAAGTAACATCTAAAGGAACTATCCTAGCTCCTCAGAGCACCTGTATCAGAATCACCTACGGGGTTTAGAGTCATGGGCCCATCCTTAGTAATTCTGTCAGCCTGGGAATCTGCATTTTATGAAACTCTTGACATCAGTGCTTCTGTAAGTGTGGTCCTGGGACCAGCATCATCATCACCACCCGCGAACCCGTTAGAGATACAAATTCTTGGGTACTTCCCCAGACATATTCGAAACGCTGGGGTTCAGACCTCGTCACTTGTATTTTAACACGCCCTCTATGTGAATTCTGTTAGCTCAAGTTTGAGAATTACTGGTTTAAATTAGTCTGCTTCTCAAGTTTAAGATGTCTGGATGTAGACTTCTGGATTTTTCTTTCACTTCACTTTCTAGATTCCTTTCCTACCTGTATATACCAAAAGCACCCACAGGAAGCAGAGTGCCCCCCCCACCACTCCCCAAAAGGCCTGCCTGTAGAACATTTGTACCCTACAAAAGAGAGCAAGAGTGAACTTTCGTTGAATCTGGTCATTTGTTTGCATGCCAGTCGGCACTTTATCTGGCCGGACATTGGTCCCTCAGGAGGTCGACCTGGCACTCTCGGAAACCCGAACACCCGGGCCGGTAACCTCCGGAGTGGCGGTGTCGCGGGTCGGCTTTGCAGCGGGTACTGGGCTGCCGTCCCGCCCCGCGCTCCTGCGTAAACACGCGGTTCCCTCGGCAACGCTGGAACCCACGTCAAAGGCTCCGCCAGGTCCCCAGCGACCGCCACCCCTCCGGCCGAGCCCAGCTCCCCGCGGCGGCCGCTAGCCCCCGGCCCCGAGCCACCACTCCGACCTAGCGGCCGCCGCCCCCGGTGCGGGATGAGGAGATCCGCGGCCGCCACTGGGCCCCATGGAGGAGCCGCAGCCGCCCCGCCCACCAGCGAGCATGGCCTTACTGGGCAGCCAGCACTCCGGCGCCCCCTCCGCGGCCGGCCCACCTGGCGGGACTTCCTCCGCGGCCACGGCGGCCGTGCTCTCCTTCAGCACCGTGGCGACCGCGGCGCTGGGGAACCTGAGCGACGCAAGCGGAGGCGGCACAGCTGCCGCTCCCGGTGGCGGCGGCCTTGGCGGGTCCGGGGCAGCGCGGGAGGCGGGGGCGGCGGTGAGGCGGCCGCTAGGCCCGGAGGCGGCGCCGCTGCTGTCGCACGGAGCTGCAGTGGCGGCCCAGGCGCTCGTCCTCCTGCTCATCTTCCTGCTGTCTAGCCTTGGCAACTGCGCGGTGATGGGGGTGATTGTGAAGCACCGGCAGCTCCGCACCGTCACCAACGCCTTCATCCTGTCGCTGTCCCTATCGGATCTGCTCACGGCGCTGCTCTGCCTGCCCGCCGCCTTCCTGGACCTCTTCACTCCGCCCGGGGGTTCGGCGCCTGCCGCCGCCGCGGGGCCCTGGCGCGGCTTCTGCGCCGCCAGCCGCTTCTTCAGCTCGTGCTTCGGCATCGTGTCCACGCTCAGCGTGGCGCTCATCTCGTTGGACCGTTACTGCGCTATCGTGCGGCCGCCGCGGGAGAAGATCGGCCGCCGCCGCGCGCTGCAGCTGCTGGCGGGCGCCTGGCTGACGGCCCTGGGCTTCTCCTTGCCCTGGGAGCTGCTCGGGGCGCCCCGGGAACTCGCGGCGGCGCAGAGCTTCCACGGCTGCCTCTACCGGACCTCCCCGGACCCCGCGCAGCTGGGCGCGGCCTTCAGCGTGGGGCTGGTGGTGGCCTGCTACCTGCTGCCCTTCCTGCTCATGTGCTTCTGCCACTACCACATCTGCAAGACGGTGCGCCTGTCGGACGTGCGCGTGCGGCCGGTGAACACCTACGCGCGCGTGCTGCGCTTCTTCAGCGAGGTGCGCACGGCCACCACCGTCCTCATCATGATCGTCTTCGTCATCTGCTGCTGGGGGCCCTACTGCTTCCTGGTGCTGCTGGCCGCCGCCCGGCAGGCCCAGACCATGCAGGCCCCCTCGCTCCTCAGCGTGGTGGCCGTCTGGCTGACCTGGGCCAATGGGGCCATCAACCCTGTCATCTACGCCATCCGCAATCCCAACATTTCGATGCTCCTAGGGCGCAACCGCGAGGAGGGCTACCGGACTAGGAATGTGGACGCTTTCCTGCCCAGCCAGGGCCCGGGTCTGCAAGCCAGAAGCCGCAGTCGCCTTCGAAACCGCTATGCCAACCGGCTGGGGGCCTGCAACAGGATGTCCTCTTCCAACCCGGCCAGCGGAGTGGCAGGGGACGTGGCCATGTGGGCCCGCAAAAATCCAGTTGTACTTTTCTGCCGAGAGGGACCACCAGAGCCGGTGACGGCAGTGACCAAACAGCCTAAATCCGAAGCTGGGGATACCAGCCTCTAAGACGGTTGGAATGGCCAGCTTATGAAGGCAAATTTCCACTCGCATTATTTAATGATGGAAGATTCTGGGGGAGAGTTGTGGATTTCATAAAGCCAAACATTTAAAGCTAGAGACGGGGGAGGCTTACCACTTTCCCCAAACAACATAAAAGACAATGTCCCTTCTTCAAAAGTGCCAAAAGGAATGTAAAATGCAAAAATTAAAACAATCTTAAACCACATAACCAAGCATTGTGAACTGTAAGTGCCAAAAATGACAAAAATAACATTCACTATAACTGAAAAGCTCATATTATAGGACCACACTGTGAAACAAACAAAACATTGAATGCAACCAGTATTGTTCAACTACACAGAATTTCAGGAATGAATGGAGACCTTCAGAGCTGCTTGAAAGCCCCTCTAAATCGCTACCATCCAACAAAACTTTAGCTTCTAGAGCTTGCACCTCTGACATGCTTTGGGTGCTTAGATTGCAAGTGGAAAAGTCTTATCCTTACACACATTGGTGCACCTCCTCACCCCACCCCCTAATAACCTTTGTGGAAAATTTTTAATTCATAACCCATTTAAAATCATTTTAGGATTTTGAAAAGCTGGTTATTATTAGATAAAATTCAACCATCTGAAGGACAAATAGAAGTATGAACATAAAGAAATGTGTCTTTTAAATGTTTTCCAAGATTATATGTAAAAATTAACATTCCTTCCACCCGCGTCATACCTCCAAAATGATCTTCCTTGGAAAACTTTGAAGTTTTATCCTTACTCTAACCTGTTACTTTTATTTCTGATAAATTTTGGAATGCTGCTCTCAGAATGCTTTCACATTTAAAAAAATATTTTCATTGTAGAAAATTTTTGTCTTTTGAGGTAAATTTGATTTTTGGATATAGCCAAAAATGTAATTTGAAGTCAAGTTGATTGAATAAGGTGAGTGATGCCACTTTATTTAAATTTTTATTATTTTTTAAAATGAGACCTCTATAAAACAACAAGGTTGGGTTTCCTACGTGGCTTTTAGCTAACTGAAAACGATTCCAAAGAGAAATTCTAAAACTATTTTGAGAAGCAGCCTCTTGGAATTAGCGTAGACTTTTCCAAATAGATCATACCCTCCTACATTTAGAAATTTGGTATATTTTGTATTTTTTAAAATAGCTGATGGTTGCTTTATAGCTATGACTTGTCGAAGATAATGTATTTATTAAAGGGAGAATAGGTGTGGGACTATATGTAACGGTATTAAAACACAGGCATAAAGTTGGAGAAGAACTTCAAGCAAACTGAAAATATCTTTAGAAATATGCAAATCAAAGATGCTTTTTAAATTTCTATCTTAGCAGAAAAGATGGTTTTACAATAATTCAAAAGCGTATGTGAACTTTCTAATGTTAAATACGACTATACACAGAATCATTTACTCAGAATTTTTTTAAATATTATTTTTCCCTTTCTTTTCCTCCATCCTGCCCCTTTTCTTCAGTATTTCATAGCCTTAATTGAACAAGTTATTTACAGTAGATATGAAAAGACATTAGCTGTCGTATGAAGATTTCAATGTGAAATAGCCAGCATTTTCTTCCTGTAAAGTATTTAAATATGTTTTTAAGTATTTCTTTGTTTGACAGGTGGGTACATGTCATTATTTTGTAATCAAAGGTGGAAATATATGAGTCATGTCAGAGCTAAAGATGTTTTAATTTTTTCTGCTTCTCAGGGTATCATCACAAATCAGAAGTTTGTAAATTGTATATATTTTGCTACACTCAATGTAGTACAAAGTAGATGAGATAATCCCTCCCCTCTAGCCCTTATTTTATAAAGCATATACAGACTTCATGCAGCTGGACTAACAAAAACAGGTGTCTGCGGTATTTGCCTGTTAAAGGCAAAAAATTGTGTATTTTTTGGCACCGAGTCACTTTTGGGATTTAGAGAGAAATGATAAAGTCTTCAATTATAAAAGACATCATAGAATAGAAGTACAGTTGTGAATAAAGGGCAGAGGGTTAGAGATCTTAGAGTAAGGAGGTGAGCGTGTTGCAAAATAGTGTGTTGCCTGAGAAGAAGAATTGAAGGAAGGCATTGAAAAATAAATGTGATATAGAATAAACCTACCTGGTGAGTGAAGGGAAAATCTGAGAGATTGGAAGTGACAAGGTGATGGCATGAAGGACTTTAAGGAAGAAAAGGAATTCCAGCCCTACCTTTTCGGTGGCAGGAAGTTTTAGGAAAGGCATGGCTTGTGAAAGAGGCCATTCTGTTAGTGGCTCCGAGAGTCATGGTAGGCAAGAATTGGAGGGGAAAAAGAGAAAATTGTTCATAAATTACTGAACAATTTACAATGCTCTAAATTGTTTGTTTTTAATCCAAGGCTATCCAACTATTTAGTGGTAGAACTAGGATTTGAACTGCAGTCTGTTTGGCCTCAGAACTCCATGTTTGTTTCTCTCTATCCCCACAGAAGTCTACAGGTAAGGAAATCAATCATGATCAATTATGGTACATCTACCATTTTTGTTTCCTACTTTATATAAGGGCAACTTCCTGGGAGCTAAGGCTACTAAAAGGTAGAAGCCACAGTACTCATCTGCAGAGGGCTTACAGCCTCAGCAAGGACCTTGTGGCTTTGTAACAACAATCAGCCATAACAAGTTTACTTGTGGAAAAGAAAAGGTGTAGCACTTTCAGAAGAGGCTATCAAAGAAAAGAGATGAACTTGGAAGCAAGAGATACGCAGGTATAAGTCAGCCACCCATTTGACCCAGTGTATGATTTATAACCCACTCTCTCCCTATTCCCAGCTCAGCATGACAGAGACTCCATTCCAGGTGGAAAAAGCACATGGCTCTTTCTTCTCCGAGATCCCAGGACTATCTTATTTTCCTCAGAGGGGCAGGTTACAAGAACTTCACATCTCTCAGGCTACATGTTGCAAAGGTTAAATTCCAGGTGAGTGCAGCCAAGAAGCTGGGGGTTGTCTTTAATACAAATTGCCACATTACCTTCTCTATAGGTTGTACGATTTTTCACTTCCACCATCAAGTTATGAGTGTGATTGTTTCCCTGCAGTTTTGCCAATAGAGTGATTTTAGACTATTTACATCGTGGGTTACAACCAATGGTAAGTCATGAATTTAGCGTAATGGGTTATAACCAACATTTAAAACAAACTGAAGTGGCGTAGGACAGAATAAAACATATCAGATTTCACCACACATAGTTTGATAGTTGTAAAATTCTTTGATACTTCTCCCTTCAAATGATATAAACTAATTTTCTTTCCCCTTAAGTGTGAGCTGTACTTAGTGACTCACTACTTTTGTTTGTTGTTTTTTTTTAACTCATTAGGGGTTATTTGTGTCAACAAGTCAAGGAAAGAGCAGCCCAAGAATACCATCAGAGATGCAGCTTTCCAGGCCTCCATCCTGGACTTGCAGGTTTCATATTGACATATGTTTGCAAGATGACTTGCACTTCCAGGTCTCCACTCTCCATTCCAAGAAAGAGAAAAGGGAGAATAAGGGCTTTTTCCAAAAAGTTTTGTCTTTCTAATCAGGAAGACATGACCTTCCCAGAGATGTCTGATTACATCTTATTGCCAGAACTATATCACATGGCTATCCTCAAGTGTTAGGGAGATTGAAAAACTGAAAGTTTTTAGCAGAGTGCATTTTCCTTCCCCTAAATAGTGTTATGATGATCACTTTTGATGAACAGAATGTGGCAGAAGTGAAGATGTCTTAAATATTAGGACAAAAAAAGGTATTGACTGTGGCTTTCTCATTGCTCTTTCTCAAGTCAGTTATTCTGGGGAAACCCAACTGCCATGTTGTGAGGACACTCAAGCAGCCCTATGGAGGAGCCCACATGGTGAGGTACTGAGGCCTCTTGCCAACACCCATATGAGTGAGCCATCTTGGAAGCAGCTCCAGCTGACATCTTAATTACAACCCCCTGAGAGACCTGTATCAGAACTACCCAGCTAATCTGCTCCAAGTTTCTGACTCACAGAAGCTTTGAGAGGATAATTGTTTTAAGCTGCTAAATTTGGAGCTAGCTTGTTACACAACAATAATAACTAATACACTTAGTAGAAATAAGAATGGGTTCACGAAACATTTCAGTTGTATATGAGTGTGTGCTAGGTCTCAGTGTAAAATGAACCCCTTCTTATAGGTTGCAGTAAAAAACAAAATGGAAAATTGTGCACAAAACAAACCAAGCAACAGTTTTCTACTCTGAGGTCTTGCTGCTGCCTTCCTGAGGTCTACATGGGAATCAAGACGCAGGTCCTCTTTGCTTTCAGGTGCCCCAAACTTATTAGTGGCTCATGCAGCCTTTATTGCCCCATCATTCTATAGCTAGGCCAGTCACCAAGGGTGGGCAGGGATACACAGGATACAAGGACACTTCTCAGAGCTCTATTTACATCTAAATTCTCCTTGATTTTTTTTTTTTTTGAGATGGAGTCTCACTCTGTCACCAGGCCGGAGTGCAGTGGTGCGATCTTGGCTCACCGCAATCTCCGCCTCCAGGGTTCAAGTGATTCTCCTGCCTCAGCCTCCCAAGTAGCTGGGACTACAGGCATGCACCACCAGGCCCGGCTAATTTTTTGTATTTTAGTAGAGATGGGGTTTCACCATGTTGGCCAGGATGGTGTCAATCTCCTGACCACGTGATCTGCCTGCCTCGGCCTCCCTAAGTGCTGGGATTACAGGTGTGAGCCACCGCACCCGGCCTCTCCTTGATTTTCTAAGCTCCTCTCATCCAACCTGAAAACATATTTATCTAGTCTTTAGGATAGTCATTCTGGCTTTTACAGCTTTGTGTGTTCTCTTGGACTTATTATCTTGATTTAAAACCTTCCTATTTAAAGCAGGGCCAAAATTTTAACAAACCAAAGACCTCTCTGTTTTTGGCACAGCCTCCTTTAGTACAGAAAATCCTAAAGGTAAAGGAAGTCCTGTGCGTACAAGGAAATACAGTGGAAAAAGCCCTCAAATAATATTTGAAAATGTTATTCACATATTGTCTTTATTTCAACTCAGATTCCTTTCTCATTCCATTTTTATCTGGCTCCTACACTCATTGCTTCACAGAATTAGTCACAGAATAGGTCACAAATGACCTAAATCCAGTGAATACTTCTCAGCCATCTTACTTGACCTTGCCAAACATAAACCACGTGTATTAGTCAGGGTTCCCACAATAGGCTGTCTGCAGGCTGAGGAGCAAGGAGAGCCAGTCCAAGTTCCAAAATTGAAGAACTTGGACTCCAGTGTTCAAGGGCAGGAAGCATCCAGCACAGGAGAAAGATGTAGGCTGGCAGGCTAAGCCAGTCTCTGTTTTCACATGTTTCTGCCTGCTTAGATTCTAGCAGTGCTGGCAGCTGATTCGATTGTGCCCACCCAGATTAGGGGTGTGTCTGCCTTTCCTAGCCCACTGACTCAAATGTTAATCTCCTGTGGCAACACCCTCAAGACACACCCAAGATCAATACTTTGTATCCTTCAATCCAATCAAGTTGAAACTCAATATTAATTATCACATCATAGTTGGCCCCACTTCCCTTTTGGAAATGTTCTTGTCCTGGTGTTCATGTTTTTACTCTTTCTTGGTTTTCCGCTAACCACTCTGATCATTCCTTCCTAACCTCTTTGACTACTTTCTCTGCTTCCCCATCTTACATTTTAAAAATTACTTTAAAAATAGATAATATGTACACGATATGAATTTGAAAAGGTACAAAAGGGTACAGAGTGAAAAATAAATGTTTTCCTTTTCCTTCCTGCCCTTGACAACTAAAACCTGCCAATCATCAAGTCCCTTTTCCCCAATCTGTTCCTTTTCAACCCCAAAGTCATTATCTAGGCCAGCCTCTTATCACTAATTTCAATGGACTTGATGACGTAGTTCTGGGTTCTCCCTGAGAAACCCACCTTAACATCCATCACAAAATATTTTGGAGTTCCCAGTTGGTCTTCCACATGTACTCAAGAAAATGTCTATTCCTATGGTCTCTGTGTTACTCTGCCAGGCACCATTGTTAATCCAAGTAGCTCTGCCAAGAACAGTAGCTATAAGGAAGAAGAGATTGTGCTTAGTGGACAGCATTCTTCAAACATGGCATCTTTTCAACTTTTTTTTAGTAGGCTTTATTTTTCAGAGCATCTTTAGGTTCACAGCAAAATTGAGTGAAAGTACAGAGATTTCCCATTTATTCTTTGCCCCAACACAAGCAAAACCTCACCTGTTACCAATATCCCCCACCAGAGAGGTACATTTGTTATAATCAATAAACCTACAATGACACATTGCTATCACCCAAAGTCCATAGTTTACATTAGGGTTCATTCACTCTTCGTGTTGTACATTCTATGGGTTTTGACAAATGTCATAACATGTATTTATAATTATAGAAATATGTAGAAGAGTTTTATTGCTCTAAAATTCCTCTGTGCTCCATCCATTCATCCCTTTCTTCTCCCAGTCTCTTGAAACCACTGCTACTGTTACGGTCTCCATGGTTTTGCCTTTTCCAGAATGTCATATAGTTGGAATCATACCGTAGGAAGCCTTTTCAGATTGGCTTTTTTCGCTTAGTAATATGCATTTTAGGTTTCTCCATAGCTTTTCATGGCTAAATAGCTCATTTCCTTTTAGTGCTAATATTCCATTGTCTGGATGTACCATAGCTTATTTATCTGCTTATTTACTGATGGCATCTTGGTTGCTTCCAATATTTTGCAGTTATTAATAAAGCTGCTATAAACATCTGTGTGCACATTTATGTGAACAAGTTTTCAAC